ATTTTTATATGCCAACAGTGAACAATCTGAAGCTACTTGAGAGGCTGAGGTGGGAGGATTGCTTGAGCTTAGGAGGTAGAGGTTGCAGTGAGCCATGATGGCCCCACTGCACTCCAGCCTAGGTAACAGAGCAAGACCCCATCTCAAACAACCAAAAATGTGTAGAAGGATGGTTACCAGAGGCTGCGAAAAGTAGTAGCGAGGAGTAGTTATGGGGGAAGTGGGGATGGTTAATAGGTATAAAAAATAGTTACAAAGAATGAATAAGACCTAGTATTTGCTAGCACAACAGAGTGACTATAGTAAAAAATAATTTAATTGTACATTGAAAAATCTTGAAAAATTTCATTGAAAAAGAGCATAATTGGAGCCAGGCGCAGTTGCTCACGCCTCTAATCCCAGAACTTTGGGAGGCCAAGGTAGGCGGATCACGAGGTCACGAGTTTGAGACCAGCCTGGCCAACATGGTGAAACCCAGCCTCTACTGAAAAATACAAAAATTAGCCGGGTGGTGGCGCGTGCCTGTAATCCTAGCTACTCGGGAGGCTGAGGCAGGAGAATTGCTTGAACCCACCCAGGAGGCGAAGGTTGCAGTGAGCCTCGCACCATTGCACTCTAGCCTGGGCGACAGAGCAAGACTCCCTCTCGAGGAAAAAAAAAAAAAAAGATATAATTAGTTTGTCAGTCCGTGTCCAGGAGGAAGAAGCAGGAGGTCCTATTGAGTACGGGCAGGAAATTCCGCTTAAGTGCAAATATAACCCGGGAGGATTCAGATCAAAGAGCAGGGAGGAAGCCCCCCCTGCCAAGGGCTGTGTCAGGAACTTGCTCATCCGGCTCCACTCAGCTGTGCAAGATCGCTTCTTCTGTCAATCAGCCCTCAGGGGGCGGGACCTGACGCCCTATCCAATCAGGGGCGTGGGGCGGGTTCGTGGGAACTGTCAATCAGGCACTGCCCAGAGAAGTGTGTGTGGTTGAAAAAGCCCGCGGCGTCTGCTCCACCCACCTGCGCTCGGCTCTGGGTTCTGTAGCTGAGAGACGACCTGGAAGTTCTGAGGCAGCCTTTGTCTGGCTGGAACACGCATTGGCAGCGGGAGCTGTCGGTAGGACCTGGGACACCGCGGAAGTCGGGAAATGGTGCGTGTGCTGGGCCGGCGTCCCGAGGCGGGCCTTCCTCCTCTGTACATGTGGGATGGATCAGGCCTCAGTGGCTTTAGAGGATGTGGCTGTGAACTTCACCCGAGAAGAGTGGGCTTTGCTGGGTCCTTGTCAGAAGAATCTCTACAAAGATGTGATGCAGGAAACCATCAGGAACCTGGATTGTGTAGGTAAGGATGACATCGCATTTCCACTTATTTAATTTGTAATGATTTTTCTGTGTATACCTTTTAGTAATGAAATGGAAAGACCAGAACATTGAAGATCAATATAGATATCCCAGGAAAAATCTAAGGTAATTTACACTCACAAGAGAAAGATATGTCCACTTTTAGTGATATATTTCCCATTTTTTACAGATGTCGTATGTTAGAGAGATTTGTTGAAAGTAAAGATGGAACTCAATGTGGAGAAACATCTAGCCAGATTCAAGATAGTATTGTGACCAAGAACACTCTTCCTGGAGTAGGTCCTTGTGAAAGCAGTATGAGAGGAGAAAAAGTCATGGGTCATTCATCCCTTAATTGTTACATCAGAGTTGGTGCTGGGCACAAACCACATGAGTATCATGAATGTGGAGAGAAGCCAGATACGCATAAACAACGTGGGAAAGCCTTCAGTTACCACAACTCATTTCAAACACATGAGAGGCTTCACACTGGAAAGAAACCATATGATTGTAAAGAATGTGGGAAGTCCTTCAGTTCTTTGGGAAACCTTCAAAGACACATGGCAGTGCAGCGTGGAGATGGACCTTATAAATGTAAGTTGTGTGGGAAAGCGTTTTTTTGGCCCAGTTTATTACATATGCATGAAAGAACGCACACTGGAGAGAAACCATATGAATGTAAGCAGTGTTCTAAAGCCTTTTCTTTTTACAGTTCCTATCTAAGACATGAAAGAACACATACTGGGGAGAAACCGTATGAATGTAAACAGTGTTCTAAAGCCTTTCCTTTTTACAGTTCCTATCTAAGACATGAAAGAACACATACTGGGGAGAAACCATATAAATGTAAGCAGTGTTCTAAAGCCTTCCCTGATTCCAGTTCTTGTCTAATACATGAAAGAACTCACACTGGAGAGAAACCCTATACATGTAAACAATGTGGGAAAGCCTTCAGTGTTTCCGGTTCCCTTCAAAGACATGAAACCACTCACAGTGCAGAGAAACCCTATGCATGTCAGCAATGTGGGAAAGCGTTTCATCATCTGGGAAGCTTTCAAAGACACATGATAAGGCACACTGGAAATGGACCTCATAAATGTAAGATATGTGGGAAAGGCTTTGATTGTCCTAGTTCACTGCAAAGTCATGAAAGAACTCACACTGGAGAGAAACCCTATGAATGCAAGCAGTGTGGGAAAGCATTATCTCATCGCTCAAGCTTTCGAAGTCATATGATAATGCACACTGGAGATGGACCTCATAAATGCAAGGTATGTGGGAAAGCCTTTGTTTATCCCAGTGTATTTCAAAGACATGAAAGGACTCACACTGCAGAGAAACCCTATAAATGTAAACAATGTGGCAAAGCCTACCGTATTTCCAGTTCCCTTCGAAGGCATGAAACAACTCATACTGGAGAGAAACCCTATAAATGCAAACTTGGGAAAGCCTGTATTGATTTCTGTTCCTTTCAAAATCACAAAACAACTCACACTGGAGAGAAGCCATATGAGTGTAAGGAATGTGGGAAAGCATTCAGTCGTTTCAGATACCTTTCTCGACATAAAAGGACTCACACAGGAGAGAAACCTTATGAGTGTAAAACATGTAGGAAAGCCTTCGGTCATTATGATAACTTAAAGGTACATGAAAGAATTCACTCTGGAGAGAAGCCGTATGAATGTAAGGAATGTGGGAAAGCATTCTCTTGGCTCACTTGCTTTCTACGACATGAAAGAATTCACATGAGAGAGAAATCCTATGAATGTCCACAATGTGGTAAAGCCTTCACTCATTCCCGTTTTCTTCAAGGACATGAAAAAACTCATACTGGAGAGAACCCGTATGAATGTAAGGAATGTGGGAAAGCATTTGCTTCTCTCAGTTCCTTGCATAGACATAAAAAGACTCACTGGAAAAAAACTCACACTGGAGAGAACCCATATGAATGTAAGGAATGTGGGAAAGCATTTGCTTCTCTCAGTTCCTTGCATAGACATAAAAAGACTCACTAGCATTCTCTCTAAATGTATGGAATGTGGGAAAGCATTTATTAATTTTATTTCATTTCAGATACTTGTACGAAACACATTGGAGATAGACCCTGTGAATGTAAGCACTTGGTAAAGCCTTAAGTAGTTTCAGTTTCTTTCCAGTACAGTCATCCCTTGATACCTGCTGGGTATTGGTTCCAGCACTCCGTGAGCCATGTCCAGTCCCTTTTATAAAATGACATGTTTGTATGTAACTTACCCACATCCTCTTGTATAGTCTCAATTATGTCTAGATTACTTAAAATACCTCATGCATTATAAAAGCTATGCAAATAGTTGTTCTATTGTATTGTTTAGGGAATCATGATAAGGAAAAGAGTCTATGTATTTTCAGTATAGATGCAGTAATTGTGAGCCTATCAACATAGTGTAGTCAGCCAGAACATTAAAGTTTCTTTGTTTCAACTCTCACCTATTTCTTCTGTTTAATGTGTTAACACTTA